CTTCCCGGATGTCACATCTCTTGGTTTTTGGTTGGTTTTTCCAGTTGGCTTTTCCAATTTATACCTGCAGCATGGATCTCTCCTCTGAACTCCAGATACATAAATCTGTCTATTTGACATTGCCTTGGATGTCTAGAAGGCATTTCAAACTTAGCAGGTCCCACACTTAGCTCCTAATTGTCAGTCCTGCCTCCAGCACACGCCCCTCTCGGTGTTCCCCATCGCAGTCGAGGACAACTGCATTCTTCTAGTTTCTCAGGCCTCAAACCTTAGAATCATCCGAGACTCCTGTCTCTCACATATCTCATCTGTCAACGAATCCCATCAGCTCTACCTTCAAAATATGTCCAGAATCCACCACCTCCACTGCTAACACCTGGCTCACTATCTCCTAGTAACCTGGAGGGCACTGTCTTCAGTCTGATCTTCACACAGTAGCCGCAGTATGAAGACACAGGGTAGACCATGCCTCTCTTCTTCTCCAAACTCTCCAGTGGGTTCCTCCTAGTCAAAGTCAAACCTCACTTGGCCCTCTAGACCTCACCTCTGCATCCTCCCGCTGGCCTTATCTCCTCCACCTCTGACCCTTGCTAGCTCTATTTCAGCTCCACCGGTCTCCTGGCCATTCCCTGAACCTGAAACATGGTCTCCTACCCCAGGGCCTGTGCACTGGCTCTCCCGGTGAGGAAACCGCTCTCCTTCCCATCTCCACCGGCGCGTTGCATCCTTCACCTCTTTGCTCACATATCCCTTTCTCAGAGAAGCTTTTACTGAGGCCTCTGCTCACCCTCTTCTCCCCTCCACATTCCGTGTCTTCCTTTTCTATTTCGTTTCTCTCTATGGTACTTATGGCTTATGTAACAAACTAATCTATTGTTTATATATTTATTTTTACTGTTTCTCTGTGAAAACGTACACTCGAAAAGGGCAGGAGTTTTGTCTGTTTGGATCAGGCTCCACCCCTGGAAGGTAGGACAGTGTTCAGCACAGCAGGTGCTCAATAGGTGTTGTTTCGTGAATCAGCACATCAATTGCAGCATTGTGGCTACCAGGGGGTCAGGATGCGGGCGGTGGAGCCCTCTGGCCTTTGTGTGGTAGCCGAGGACTCTGTGTCAGCGACCGTTTTCCGGGAAACTTCCGGGCGAGACTCACATCTTGGAAATTCAAATACTCAATAGCTCTCGAATTCTAGGAATCTTGAGAAGAGGCCTGGATTAAGGATTCAGACGTGGGCCCTCAGATGGGTGAGAAACGGGGACTCTGTGTCTCCTAGCGGTGCAGCCCCGCACCTGCCGCTTGCACCTGCAGCCCCGCGCTCTACCCGGTTCAAGCATGGCTGACCAGGCGCCCTTCGACACGGACGTCAACACCCTGACCCGCTTCGTCATGGAGGAGGGCAGGAAGGCCCGCGGCACGGGCGAGTTGACCCAGCTGCTCAACTCGCTCTGCACAGCAGTCAAAGCCATCTCTTCGGCGGTGCGCAAGGCGGGCATCGCGCACCTGTGAGTCGGGCCTTGGGCGGTGGGCCCCGTCCGGCTTATTTTTTGTGGCTTTTGTTCCCTGTAGCTATGGCATTGCTGGTTCTACCAACGTGACAGGTGATCAAGTTAAGAAGCTGGACGTCCTCTCCAACGACCTGGTTATGAACATGTTAAAGTCATCCTTTGCCACGTGTGTTCTCGTGTCAGAAGAAGATAAACACGCCATCATAGTGGAACCGGAGAAAAGGGTGGGTCTGTACTTCCACCATTGAGGGTTTTATTTAAGGTTGTATTTCTTTTTTCTGTGCTCAGGGTAAATATGTGGTCTGTTTTGATCCCCTTGATGGATCTTCCAACATCGATTGCCTTGTGTCCGTTGGAACCATTTTTGGCATCTATAGAAAGGTAAAACGTGATATCTTAAGCACTTGGTTTGGAAAAACATTCTTTGATTTCTTTCTTGCTCTAGAAATCAACTGATGAGCCTTCTGAGAAGGATGCTCTGCAACCAGGCCGGAACCTGGTGGCAGCCGGCTACGCACTGTATGGCAGTGCCACCATGCTGGTCCTTGCCATGGACTGTGGGGTCAACTGCTTCATGCTGGACCCGGTGAGAGACCTCACAGGAGGCTGGGGGCTTGGATCTCTCCACCTTTCCTTCCTTGTCTAAAAAGGCCATCGGGGAGTTCATTTTGGTGGACAAGGATGTGAAGATAAAAAAGAAAGGTAAAATCTACAGCCTTAACGAGGGCTACGCCAGGGACTTTGACCCTGCCGTCACTGAGTACATCCAGAGGAAGAAGTTCCCCCCAGTAAGTGAGGGCCCGGGGAGGGTGGTGCAGGTCAATCCTAATTCTTGCTGGTCTTAACTTGCAGGATAATTCAGCTCCTTATGGGGCCCGGTATGTGGGCTCCATGGTGGCTGATGTTCATCGCACTCTGGTCTACGGAGGGATATTTCTGTACCCCGCTAACAAGAAGAGCCCCAATGGAAAGGTAAGGGTGTCCCCTGGAGAGGGAGTGAGGAGCAAGGAGGCCGCTACCCGGTCTTGTTTTCCAGCTGAGACTGCTGTACGAATGCAACCCCATGGCCTACGTCATGGAGAAGGCTGGGGGAATGGCCACCACTGGGAAGGAGGCCGTGTTAGACGTCATTCCCACAGACATTCACCAGAGGGCGCCGGTGATCTTGGGATCCCCCGACGACGTGCTCGAGTTCCTGAAGGTGTATGAGAAGCACTCTGCCCAGTGAGCACCTGCCCTGCCTGCATCCGGAGAATTGCCTCTACCTGGACCTTTTGTCTCACACAGCAGTACCCTGACCTGCTGTGCACCTTACATTCCTAGAGAGCAGAAATAAAAAGCATGACTATTTCCACCATCAAATGCTGTAGAATGCTTGGCACTCCCTAACCAAATGCTGTCTCCATAATGCCACTGGTGTTAAGATATATTTTGAGTGGATGGAGGAGAAATAAACTTATTCCTCCTTAAAAAAAAGTCTCCCTTGCTTTGTGTCAAATAATAATGAT